GGGTGGGGTCTTATGGTCACTGCTCCTGACCTATCTAGGATGTGGGAGGCCTGATGTGCAGGCTGAGGCCACTCTGCTCCCTTTCTCCTCCACCTCACTCCTTGTATCCTTTACCCACCGGGTCTACCAGGCTCGTGTTGCGGAGACTTTACCCCCTGGCCATCCAGATATGCGAGTACTTGCGCCTTCCTGAAGTACAGGGCGTCAGCAGGATCCTGGCCCACTGGGCCTGCTACAAGGCAAGGATGTGGGATGGGGTCCAAGGGCATTTAGAGGATTCCAGGCCCTGGTGAGGTGGAGGAAATAGAAAGTGTAGAACTGCGCTGGGCACGGTGGCTCATGCCTGTAATCCCAACACTTTGGGAGGCTGAGGCGGGCGAATCACCTGAGGTCAGGTATTCGAGACTAGCCTGGCTAACATGGTGAAACCCCGTCTCTACTAAAAATACAAAATTAGCCGGGCACGGTGGCGCATGCCTGTAATCCCAGCTACCCGGGAGGCTGAGGCAGGAGAATTGCTTTCACCTGGGAGGCAGAGGTTGCAGTGAGCTGAGATTGCACTGCTGCACTCCAGCCTGGGCGACAGAGCAAGACTCTGTCTCAAAAAAAAAGAAAGAAGTGGCGGGGGCGGAGGAGGAGGGAAAGAGAGAGAAAGAAGAAAGAGAGAAAGAAAGAAAGAAGAAGGAAGGGAGGGAGGAAGGGAACTGAAGGGGTGGGTCCTAAGGGCTTGCAGGAGTGGAGAGTGAGGAATGGCATCCAGATGTTTGTGACACCCCGCATCCCTTGCAGGTGCAACAGAAGGATGTCTCAGATGAGGATGTGGCTCGAGCCATTAACCAGAAGCTGGGGGACACGCCTGGTGTCTCTTACTCCGACATTGCTGCACGAGCCTATGGTTGTGGCCGCACGGAGCTGGCCATCAAGGTGTGGGTGCCCAGCCCTCCACAGACACTCTGATGTGGTTGTTCAGGGCCCCCATGCCAGCTCCTTCTCTCTGTGCCTTCCTTCTCACCTCACAGCTGCTGGAGTATGAGCCACGCTCAGGGGAGCAGGTACCCCTTCTCCTAAAGATGAAGAGGAGCAAACTGGCACTAAGCAAGGCCATCGAGAGCGGGGACACTGACCTGGGTGAGGGCAAGGCTGGGGGGCCCCTGGGCTAATGGAATTCCCACTCCACCTTACTCTCCTGCAGTGTTCACGGTGTTGCTGCACCTGAAGAACGAGCTGAACCGAGGAGATTTTTTCATGACCCTTCGGAATCAGCCCATGGCCCTCAGTTTGTACCGACAGGTGTGTGTAGTGGGCAGGGTTGTGGTGTAGCCCTTGCTGACTGATTGCCTGCCTGTGGCCCCAGTTCTGTAAGCATCAGGAGCTAGAGACGCTGAAGGACCTTTACAATCAGGATGACAATCACCAGGAATTGGGCAGCTTCCACATCCGAGCCAGCTATGCTGCAGAAGAGGTCTGAGATCCATGGGGCGTGTGGGGCGTGTGGTGAGTTCAGGCCTTCCTTCTTGTCTTTATAGCGTATTGAGGGGCGAGTAGCAGCTCTGCAGACAGCCGCCGATGCCTTCTACAAGGCCAAGAATGAGTTTGCAGCCAAGGTTTGGCCCACCTTTTTCCAAGAGCCTCCTCGTCCCCATCATGCCTCATTATCCGGGTCCCCAGGCTACAGAGGATCAAATGCGGCTCCTACGGCTGCAGCGGCGCCTAGAAGACGAGCTGGGGGGCCAGTTCCTAGACCTGTCTCTACATGACACAGTTACCACCCTCATTCTTGGCGGTCACAACAAGCGTGCAGAGCAGCTGGCACGTGACTTCCGCATCCCTGACAAGAGGTAGGTGAGGGCCCAGGCTGCATGTGGGTCCCTATTTCTAAAGGTATTTTTCCTTTTGTTGCAGGTGACACAACTAAAAAAAAACAAAGGTATTTATGGAATTCCACTGAGTGGTAATGGATGATGCAGTTCAAATAACTAAGGTAAGAGAAATAAAACCAGAACTGTGAGGAGGTAATTAACTGTTTTTTATTTCTTTTTTTCTAGGACACATGTTCAAAGAGCATAATTAACTTTTTAAAAGAAGCTAGTAAGTACTGAAATAGTTTTTTAAGTTTTTTCGACCTCATCTAACATGACTCCCTATTTTCCAGATAAGCATGGATTCCTGGTTCATTCTTGTTCTGCTCGGCAGTGGTCTGATATGTGTCAGTGCCAACAATGCTACCACAGGTAAATTGTCATTTGATAAGGCTGCTATTTGATGTGCTATTTCCTTGTTTTTTGGTGTTTGTAGTTGCACCTTCTGTAGGAATTACAAGATTAATTAACTCATCAACGGCAGAACCAGTTAAAGAAGAGGCCAAAACTTCAAATCCAACTTCTTCACTAACTTCTCTTTCTGTGGCACCAACATTCAGCCCAAATATAACTCTGGGACCCACCTATTTAACCACTGTCAATTCTTCAGACTCTGACAATGGGACCACAAGAACAGCAAGCACCAATTCTATAGGCATTACAATTTCACCAAATGGAACGTGGCTTCCAGATAACCAGTTCACGGATGCCAGAACAGAACCCTGGGAGGGGAATTCCAGCACCGCAGCAACCACTCCAGAAACTTTCCCTCCTTCAGGTACTAGAGATGATTCTGTTTGTTCTTTTGCTATGAATGTTTCTATTTTTTACTTATTACACAGGTAATTCTGACTCGAAGGACAGAAGAGGTGAGCTGCTCACCTTATATCTGTTGTTCCTTAGTAATGACTTGTTCTGTTGTCTTGATTTCAGATGAGACACCAATTATTGCGGTGATGGTGGCCCTGTCCTCTCTGCTAGTGATCGTGTTTATTATCATAGTTTTGTACATGTTAAGGTGAGCCTACTAACACTTCACATTCTCTTAGATCCATTCTTCACTGTGATCATTTTCTCATTAGGTTTAAGAAATACAAGCAAGCTGGGAGCCATTCCAATTCTTTCCGCTTATCCAACGGCCGCACTGAGGATGTGGGTAAGGCATTCCTTAATGTCATGGGGAACCTTACCTGACTGACCTTCTCCCTTGTGTACTGCAGAGCCCCAGAGTGTGCCACTTCTGGCCAGATCCCCAAGCACCAACAGGAAATACCCACCCCTGCCCGTGGACAAGCTGGAAGAGGAAATTAACCGGAGAATGGCAGACGACAATAAGCTCTTCAGGGAGGAATTCAACGTGAGTACTTTGTTGAGGCTGGTGTATCAGCAAATAATTCCTCTAATTTCTCTTAACCTTTCAGGCTCTCCCTGCATGTCCTATCCAGGCCACCTGTGAGGCTGCTTCCAAGGAGGAAAACAAGGAAAAAAATCGATATGTAAACATCTTGCCTTGTGAGTGTCTTTAGTGTTTCTTGGGATGTAACTTTTACTGAAATATTGTTGGTTTGTTTCCTAGATGACCACTCTAGAGTCCACCTGACACCGGTTGAAGGGGTTCCAGATTCTGATTACATCAATGCTTCATTCATCAACGTAAGGATCGGGTGCTTTCCCTGTCACTTCCCTCTTTCTTTTTCTTTCCTTCCCCACACCCCAGGGCTACCAAGAAAAGAACAAATTCATTGCTGCACAAGGTAAAGTAATGACAACTTTTTTCTGTTAGATTATTCTCTTCATTTTTGCTGTTGGCTACTTTAGGACCAAAAGAAGAAACGGTGAATGATTTCTGGCGGATGATCTGGGAACAAAACACAGCCACCATCGTCATGGTTACCAACCTGAAGGAGAGAAAGGAGGTAAGTGGAAAAATTGGATGTGAACAGCAGAAAGGTCAGGGAATGTATGTCTTTTTCTTTCCAGTGCAAGTGCGCCCAGTACTGGCCAGACCAAGGCTGCTGGACCTATGGGAATATTCGGGTGTCTGTAGAGGATGTGACTGTCCTGGTGGACTACACAGTACGGAAGTTCTGCATCCAGCAGGTAGTGTCTCCTCTGTCCTTTCTCAGTTCTTAGGGCCAACACACAGGATCTCCTCACTTCACAGGTGGGCGACATGACCAACAGAAAGCCACAGCGCCTCATCACTCAGTTCCACTTTACCAGCTGGCCAGACTTTGGGGTGCCTTTTACCCCGATCGGCATGCTCAAGTTCCTCAAGAAGGTGAAGGCCTGTAACCCTCAGTATGCAGGGGCCATCGTGGTCCACTGCAGGTCAGTGTGGCCTGACCCTTGTACCCCCACCCCATCCCTATAACCCCCTGCTCTCTGGCTACAGTGCAGGTGTAGGGCGTACAGGTACCTTTGTCGTCATTGATGCCATGCTGGACATGATGCATACAGAACGGAAGGTGGACGTGTATGGCTTTGTGAGCCGGATCCGGGCACAGCGCTGCCAGATGGTGCAAACCGATGTGAGTGATCTGTGGGTCAGGTGAGGGTGGGGAACCAAGAACTTCTGTGTCATTCATGTTTCAGATGCAGTATGTCTTCATATACCAAGCCCTTCTGGAGCATTATCTCTATGGAGATACAGAACTGGAAGTGACCTCTCTAGAAACCCACCTGCAGAAAATTTACAACAAAATCCCAGGGACCAGCAACAATGGATTAGAGGAGGAGTTTAAGGTGAGTTGGAGCTGGATAACCTCCTTCAGATTCAGTAATGTTTCCCCTCCCCTTCCCAATTCAGAAGTTAACATCAATCAAAATCCAGAATGACAAGATGCGGACTGGAAACCTTCCAGCCAACATGAAGAAGAACCGTGTTTTACAGATCATTCCATGTAAGAGCCCTCCCGCCACTCCAAAGCCTTATTGGCTAGCCATAAGCCGCTATTCTTCTTACAGATGAATTCAACAGAGTGATCATTCCAGTTAAGCGGGGCGAAGAGAATACAGACTATGTGAACGCATCCTTTATTGATGTAAGTGGTGGGTGTGACCCCTGAGCCCCCAATCTCACCCTTGCAATTAACCTGGCCTGTGCAGGGCTACCGGCAGAAGGACTCCTATATCGCCAGCCAGGGCCCTCTTCTCCACACAATTGAGGACTTCTGGCGAATGATCTGGGAGTGGAAATCCTGCTCTATCGTGATGCTAACAGAACTGGAGGAGAGAGGCCAGGTGAGTTCAAAAGGTCCTGGGTGGTGAGAGACGAGCTCCTCACCTCTCCAACCTGTCTCTCCAGGAGAAGTGTGCCCAGTACTGGCCATCTGATGGACTGGTGTCCTATGGAGATATTACAGTGGAACTGAAGAAGGAGGAGGAATGTGAGAGCTACACCGTCCGAGACCTCCTGGTCACCAACACCAGGGTAAGATGGGTCGTGGGTGGACTCTGCCCACACCCCTGCCTCCCTGATCCCCTTTTTTCCAAAGGAGAATAAGAGCCGGCAGATCCGGCAGTTCCACTTCCATGGCTGGCCTGAAGTGGGCATCCCCAGTGACGGAAAGGGCATGATCAGCATCATCGCCGCCGTGCAGAAGCAGCAGCAGCAGTCAGGGAACCACCCCATCACCGTGCACTGCAGGTATGGCTCACCCTTGCCCTCAGCGGGAGAGACAGGTGTGGTAAATGTGTCTGCTCTGTTGCAGCGCCGGGGCAGGAAGGACGGGGACCTTCTGTGCCCTGAGCACCGTCCTGGAGCGTGTGAAAGCAGAGGGGATTTTGGATGTCTTCCAGACTGTCAAGAGCCTGCGGCTACAGAGGCCACACATGGTCCAGACACTGGTATGCTGCCCACATATTTGTCCCTGCCACCACCCTGACTTTTTCCCTACCTTTCACTCTCCAGGAACAGTATGAGTTCTGCTACAAGGTGGTGCAGGAGTATATTGATGCATTCTCAGATTATGCCAACTTCAAGTAAGCGGCAACAAGGGTCCGTGGACCAGGAGGATTGCCTTTAATATTTTGTAATATTCTGTTTTGTTAATATACCCCAAATTGTGTATATATCTTATAACTGTTTTAGAAATTGGTACATAGGCTTCTATTACCTATTAGGTGGAAATTTTATATGTAAATGTGTTAGCACTGATAGTCCTTTTTCCAATGTTTTATTGGGGAATTAAATAGTGTGATGTTTGGATTGATATCGTGAAATCCTCAGCCGAGAAATTGGGCTGGATTGTGCTTTGGTTAATACATCTTTCCCTAAAGAAGATAAACACAAAATCCATTCCAGGTAGCTCGGCACCAACTAAGAAAAAAAGCACAAAGTTCTCAGAGCTCTCGAGGAAAGTGGTTGTCCCCGTACCACCATGCACTGTAAATATCCCTCCCCTCTCTCCCTGGTCCCCTCCCCCATCCCCACCACTGATATCATGGGGAGTAATAGGACCAGAGCGGTATCTCTGGCACCACACTAGGGACTATCAGGTAATAAAAGCTTTGACTCCCTGAGGAAATGTCTCTCCCTTTGTCTGGGGGTGGGG